ACTGGACCAAGAATGAGAAAAATAATGAATTCTTAGCTCCCTGATTACACCTGCCACCTTGGAATCAAGGACTCACACTTCTGACCCTGCCTGTCTTTTTGGGGTTTTTTTGAGTTGGAGTCTCGCTGTGTCGCCCAGACTGGAGTGCAGTGGTGGGATCGCGGCTCACTGCAACCTCCACCTCCCAGGTTCAAGCAGTTCTCCTGTCTCAGCCTCCCCAGTAGCTGAGATTGCAGGCACATGCCACCACGCCCAGCTAATATTTTGTATTTTCAGTAGGGACGGGGTTACACCATGTTGGCCAGGCTGGTCTCGAACTCCTGACCTCAAGTGATCCACCCGCCTCAGTCTCCCAAAGTGCTGAGATTACAGGCATGAGTCACTACGCCCGGCCCATGTCTGTCTGTCTTGATGTGTGAGCAGCAGCTGTGGTCATTAAACCATTAGTTTACCCCTCTAGAACTGGGGTCTGCAAACTCCCACCTGCAGCCAAATCTGGCCCACCTCCTTTTTAATGTAAGGGCTGTGAGAGTGGTTTTTACTTTTTTTAATGATTAAAAAAATCAAAATAATATTCTGTGACAATGACAGGTGAAATTTATATGTGACAAGTGAAAATTATATGAAATTTAAGAGTCCATAAATAAAATTTGTTGGAACACAACCAGGCTAATTCATTTAGTATTGTGATAGCTGCTTTCGCGCTACACTGGCAGTTGAAACAGTTGCAGAGTTGAGTCTTTGCCGCCTGCAAATCCCAAAACATTTACAACCTGGCCCTTTGCAGAAAACATTTGCTGGCCCCTGAGCTAGAAAATAGGGAGCATAGTCTCAGGGAAATAGAGGACAAGCCGATGGAGCCGGTTTATTGGGTGGAAGGGACGAAGGAGAGGAACCCAAAGCCCGGGTACTTGTCTCAGAGGCCCCAAAGCCAAATCCTGATTGCTCAGCGGGCTGGAAGGCGTGGCCTCAGCCCCGCCCCGCCCCGCCTCACCACAAAGCGGTTGGTTGCGGCAGGGACTACACCGGTGTATCATGGGAGCGGCCCGGGCTACACGTTAAAAACACTAAGGGGAGCGCGCGAAGCTGAACTTGGCGCTCGATGGGGGCCGTTAGCCGCCCTAGAGCGCGCGGAGCCGCAGAGGCGTAGCTGGACTACAACGCAGTGCATCTCGGGAGGCCAACTCGACTGGACTGGGTGAGAGGACAGAGGTGGCTCGATGGGCGGCCCGGGATGCTGAGCGCCCACCGTCTCCCCGCAGCCCCCTCATGCCCGGCTGCGAGCTGCCCGTGGGCACCTGCCCGGACATGTGCCCGGCCGCCGAGCGCGCCCAGCGCGAAAGGGAGCACCGCCTGCACCGCTTGGAGGTGGTGCCGGGTTGCCGCCAGGACCCGCCCCGCGCGGATCCGCAGCGCGCGGTGAAGGAGTACAGCCGACCCGCCGCCGGCAAGCCCCGGCCCCCGCCCAGCCAGTTGCGTCCGCCCTCCGTGCTGCTGGCCACCGTGCGCTACCTGGCCGGTGAGGTGGCGGAGAGCGCCGACATCGCCCGCGCCGAGGTGGCCAGCTTCGTGGCAGACCGCTTGCGAGCTGTGCTCCTGGACCTGGCGCTGCAGGGAGCGGGCGACGCCGAGGCAGCTGTGGTGCTGGAGGCGGCGCTGGCCACGCTGCTGACCGTAGTGGCGCGGCTCGGGCCCGACGCGGCGCGGGGACCCGCGGACCCGGTGCTGCTGCAGGCCCAGGTGCAGGAGGGCTTCGGCTCGCTGCGGCGCTGCTACGCGCGGGGCGCCGGGCCGCACCCCCGCCAACCCGCCTTCCAGGGCCTCTTTCTGCTCTATAACCTGGGTGAGTCGGGATCCTGGCGGCTGGGCAGAGCGACCCGGCTAACTTAAAAAAATTTTTTTTGTAGAGATGGGATCTCGCATGTTGCCACTCGAATTCCTGGGCTCAAGTGATCCTCCTGCCCCACCCTCCCAAGTAGCCGGGTGTGGCCATCATGCCCAGTGAATGGTTTATTTTTGTCCACACTGTTCCTCTGAAGAAGGCATGGTAATTATCCCTGGTCTAGTGGGGGAAGAAATGGCGTCCTCATTCTGGCTTCCCGCTCTCACAGGCTCGGTGGAAGCCCTGCATGAGGTTCTACAGCTGCCTGCTGCCCTGCGCGCCTGCCCGCCCCTCCGCAAGGCCTTGGCGGTAGATGCTGCCTTCCGAGAGGGCAATGCTGCCCGCCTGTTCCGTCTGCTCCAGACCCTGCCCTACCTGCCAAGTTGCGCTGTGCAGTGCCATGTGGGCCATGCCCGCCGGGAAGCCCTGGCCCGCTTCGCTCGTGCCTTTAGCACCCCCAAGGGCCAGACCTTGCCTCTGGGCTTCATGGTCAACCTCTTGGCCCTGGATGGACTCAGGGAAGCACGGGACCTGTGCCAGGCCCACGGGCTGCCCTTGGACGGAGAGGAGAGAGTTGTGTTCCTGAGGGGTCGCTACGTGGAGGAAGGGCTACCGCCTGCCAGTACGTGCAAGGTGTTAGTGGAGAGCAAACTTCGAGGACGTACCCTGGAGGAGGTGGTCATGGCAGAGGAGGAAGATGAGGGCACGGACAGACCTGGGTCCCCAGCCTGAGGAGGGAGCGTGAGCCTCCCAGAGCCCCAGGACTGGGCCAGAGCACTTAGGTTTCTTTTTCCATGGTTTCCAGGTAATAAAAGGAACTTGTTTTGTTGGTACCAGTCACTAGATGTGATTTATTTGAGGGGCT